TCCTGCCGTTGTCTCTCAACAGGCTGGAGCCAACACACACAAACACACACAGTCGAGAGTCGTTGTGGTGCCCAGAGAGCCTGGACACAAGGTCCTGTGTCTCCTGGATCCCCCACCCCTGGGCCGCCCCTCCACTTCTCTCCCACCTGGGGAGCCCTTGAGTTTGGAAACCCAGTCTACACACGCTGGCTCAGAGAAGTTGCAAACCACAAAACAACACCTCTCCCTGCTCCTTAGTCCTGCTACCATCTGACTCTCGTTAGTGACTATTTCTATACGTTCTAAAAATCCCGCACAAAGTGTCCACAGCGTGGCCTGGCTAAGCATGATTCACAGCACGAGATGCGGAGTAGGAACATGGCCTCAGGGATTTGGGGGAACAAGAGGCATCCCCACCTTCAGGTGAAATGAGCAATCCCAGTGATCTACAAGGCGTTAGACAGAATTGAGTCCAATGCCTGGCTCTTACTAGTGGAGTGACTTCAATTTCTCCAGCTGTAACTTTCAAATAATTTACTCCACCGAATGGGGCTGGTGCAAGATGATATGATGGAAATAGTATTTGGGACATAACAAGTGCTCAACATTTTTTTCCTCTCCATCCATGATAAGTGCCTGATGACGGACAAACCCTGAATTTTCTGGGAACAGATGAGGCAAGGAAGCGTCTTCAGCAAAACCTTCCTTATCCCCCAAGGTTAAGGTCAAGGTTTCCGAGTATTGCTTGGGGACAGCTGGGGAATGGAAAGGGGGTGTGGGGGCTGTGTTCTCCTTAAGCCACAAGCAAAGCCGATGCTTTCCAGCAGAGGAGTCTCAGGAGCTCTCTGGACTGGGAGCAGGGTGTCTTTGCTGGGGGAAGAGAGCCCAATGGGGTGGGCATCTTGCTGGAGCCTAGTGGAAGGAAACATCCTTTGAGATGACCTCATACCTCCTGTTGGTGCAACTAAGCAGCCCATAGGAAGTGGGTGTCCCCCAGGGAGTTGAGAAACTGTGGCACAAGGCGAGAGCTGGTTTCCTCTGCCCTGTTAGAGCTGGGGGACTCTTCAGAGTCAAAGGCCAGAGAGCATGGAGCTGAGTGGAGCCACCATGGCCCGGGGGCTCGCTGTCCTGCTAGTCTTGTTCCTGCATATCAAGAACCTGCCTGCCCAGGCTGCGGACACATGTCCAGGTGAGACAGACCTGGGTTTTCTGGTCCCTAAAGGCACTGAGTGGGCACCTGTGTTTCTCTGCAGAGGTGAAGGTGGTGGGCCTGGAGGGCTCTGACAAGCTCACCATTCTCCGAGGCTGCCCGGGGCTGCCCGGGGCCCCAGGGCCAAAGGGAGAGGCAGGTGTCATTGGAGAGAGAGGTAGGTGCGGGCCGGGTGGGGAGGCCAGGCATTTTTCTCAGTGATATGTCTTTGGAATTTTCAGGAGAACGCGGTCTCCCTGGAGCCCCTGGAAAGGCAGGACCAGTGGGGCCCAAAGGTAACCAGGGGACAGACAGCGAGGAGGCCTTGTCAAAAGCTCATTATCCTGCCTCTTCCTCCAGGAGACCGAGGAGAGAAGGGGATGCGTGGAGAGAAAGGTGAGCCACCCGTGGGCCCAGGCAGTTGTCTCGCTTATGACAAGTGTCTCCTCTCCCCACACAGGAGACGCTGGGCAGTCTCAGTCGTGTGCGACAGGTGACTGATCACACCCTGACCTCGGTACCCAATCCTGCAGCCATTCCCCGGGTTCCCTTCCCAGGCCCACGCAACTGCAAGGACCTGCTAGACCGGGGGTATTTCCTGAGCGGCTGGCACACCATCTACCTGCCCGACTGCCGGCCCCTGACTGTGCTCTGTGACATGGACACGGACGGAGGGGGCTGGACCGTGAGTGTGGGGCTGGGCAGAGGCGGTCAGCCCCGCCTAACTCTGTATCCTGGCTTCTTCACAGGTTTTCCAGCGGAGGATGGATGGCTCTGTGGACTTCTATCGGGACTGGGCCGCATACAAGCAGGGCTTCGGCAGTCAGCTGGGGGAGTTCTGGCTGGGGAATGACAACATCCACGCCCTGACTGCCCAGGGTAGGGCCACTGCCGTGGCTCAGGGGTTGGGGAAGGCTGGGGCCTTAAAATCTTTTTCCAACAGGAAGCAGCGAGCTCCGTGTAGACCTGGTGGACTTTGAGGGCAACCACCAGTTTGCTAAGTACAAATCATTCAAGGTGGCTGACGAGGCAGAGAAGTACAAGCTGGTACTGGGAGCCTTTGTCGGGGGCAGTGCGGGTGAGTGTCTGCTTGGGGCTGGTGGCCTGAGTGCATCTGCAAACCCCACATTTTCTGTGAGCAGGTAATTCTCTAACGGGCCACAACAACAACTTCTTCTCCACCAAAGACCAAGACAATGATGTGAGTTCTTCGAATTGTGCTGAGAAGTTCCAAGGAGCCTGGTGGTACGCCGACTGTCATGCTTCAAACCTCAATGGTCTCTACCTCATGGGACCCCATGAGAGCTATGCCAATGGTATCAACTGGAGTGCGGCGAAGGGGTACAAATATAGCTACAAGGTGTCAGAGATGAAGGTGCGGCCCGCCTAGACGGGCCAGGACCCCTCCACATGCACCTGCTAGTGGGGAGGCCACACCCACAAGCGCTGCGTCGTGGAAGTCACCCCATTTCCCCAGCCAGACACACTCCCATGACGCCCACAGCTGCCCCTTTGCCCCCAGCTCAGTCAAGCCGCCACATGCCCACAACCTCACCAGAGGGAGAATTATGTTTCTAAATATGTTTACTTTGGGACAGAAAAGTTTTACCAGTTTCAATGTGTGTTTCTTGAACACCAGTGGTTTTGATCACTTTCCTGTGTCTGTTGCACGGCAGGTCTTTCCCTGGAATTTGGTAAGTCGGGAAGAGTCAGGACCCTTATTTAGCAGATGGCACTACCGATGTTCAGGGAGGTTGAGTGACTTTTGCGAGGATTTTCCACCTCCAGTAATTGACACAGGGCGATCCTCACCTCCACCCCCAAGCCTCCCCCATCCCCCCATGCCTCACTCACAACACTTCACACTTCTTGAAAAAGGTCACTTTGGGGTCCAGAAAACACTTACTAAAAAGGGGGAAAGTTTAGTAGGAACTTTTCTGCTTCCCACCACGGCAGAGTTCATGCTTTGGGCTGGCTGGCTGCTGGGAAGAGATAAACACTTAGCACTCACTAAGTGAGCGCCTGGTCAGCCACCTGCACAGAGAAGATTCCGAAGAGGCCTTCCTCCCACACACAGACCTCAGCTAGAGGGGACCGCGGACCTCAGTGGGAAAAGCTGCACAAGGCTTCTAGGAGATGATGGAGAAGGGGCTTCTCCAGCTCCCAGGCCAGGGGAGATTTCTCAACCACGACCTAAGAAGCATCAAAGGGAATGTGGCAAGTGTGACTCCATTCAAATCAAGAGCTCCCACTTACCGAAGGACACTAAGGGAACCAAAGGAAGGCCAGAGGGGCAGAATCAACGTGCGGCACACAAATCTTTAGTTTTCTACTATTGCCGCAACCAGTCACCACAAATGGAGTGGCTTGAAACAACAAGAACTCGCCACCTCCTGGCTCAGTAGATCTGGAGTCCCTGGGCCTTACTGGGCCAGCAGGCAGGACTCAGCAGTGGTGGCTCCTTCCAGGGTTCTAGGGGAGAACCTGCTTCCTTGCCTTTTCCAGCCCCAGGGGTCACTGGCATTCATTGGCCCGGACTCCTTCCCCCAACCCCAAAGCCAGCAGCACCACATCTCTCTGACCCTTCATCCGTTGTCCCCTCTCCCCCCAAGCCCCATGGGACAGGGTCTCCACTCCTGAGACTCATGGGATTAGACTAGGCCTACCTGGATGATCTGGGATCCTCTCCCATGTCCAGGTCTCTATCCCTAACCACATCAGCAAAGTCTCTTTTGCCATGGAAGGTATTTGCAGGCTCTGACTTTGTGTGTATTAGGGCAGGACATTTTTGGCGGGGCAGTGGTGGGGGCAGGGAATTATTCTGCCTACCATGCCTTATACAAAAATAAATAAATCACAGGCTTATACCTGAAAGAATTCCTGCAAATAATAAAAGAATTAGAGCAGCTCAGTTAAATAAAAAAAGGTATGAGATGTGAACAGACACTTCACAGAAGATGACATGCAGGGGAGCAAGGTATTTATCAAAAAGTGCTCCACTTTTCACTTACCAGAGAAATGCAAATCAGCACCCAAAGGAGTCACTGCGGCACCCTCATCTGAGCCTCAGAAGTTAGAAAGATGGATAGCACCAGTGTCAAAGGTGACTGTGGGAGGGAGATTTGCATACACTGCTAGTAACAATGCGAATTGATGGAACCAACCTGGAAAATGGCTTGGCATCAACTGTTGGAGAAGAAGACACACAGTCCTCTAACCTGCCAGTCCCACATCAGGGCCTGGATATGGCCGTCATGTGTACCAGGGAGCATGGCCAGGAATCTTTACAGCCAAATACTCACCATAGCACCAAACTGGAATCAGCCGACATACCCATCAGGAAGAGAATGGATGTTAAAAAATGCAAGGATAGCCATTGGGTAGAACGCCATACAGCCATGACAATTACACAGTGACACCTACACACAAGGAGCATGAGTCTCACAAACATGGCAGCAAAAGGAGCCTGTTCAAGAGGGTATGTGCTATGGATTCCATTGTAGATAAAGTTTTTCAAAAGCAAAAGTAGCCAATGGTATTTTGGATGCATATTTAGGTGGTAAATGTATACAGGAAAAATAAGAAAGTGATTGTATTTGAGGGTGGGACCACATGGTGACTGGGAAGGGACAGGGACAAGCCTCTGGGGTTCTGGCAATGCTCTGTTTCTTGACCCAGGTGGTGATTGTAAGGATGTTTGTTAACTAGTGATGAAAATAATTAAGCTGTACTTTTGCTTTATACACTTTTGAGTACATGTTATGTTCCACAATTTAAAAACTACTTATAAAGAAACTGCACATGCTTGGATCCAGGAACATGAGCTACAGGCACATCCTCCACTGATGCCCAGTGTTCTTGACTCAATACCTGTAAGGAGAGGTCCTTGTAGCCCATTGGGGGCTGACCAGACCCTACTACGCCCCTGCCACAATCTCTAGTCCATCACAAAATCCACTATTGGGATAGTACTTTCGTCCCTCAGTAGGTAAGCATTTTTACAACCTAGGAAGACTTAGCTTTAAGTCTAGAAATGATTAGTATAAATATAAAATATAAATATGATTAATATAAATATAAAATAGCCATAGAAATATGCCTTTTAGTTTGTTTTTTGAGACAGAGTTTTACTCTGCCACCCAGGCTGGAGTGCAGTGGCGTGATCTCAGCTCACTGCAATCTCCACCTCCCAGGTTCAAGAGATTCTCATGCTTCAGCCTCCCAAGTAGCTGGGATCACAGGCACACACAACCATGCCCAGCAATTTTTTTGTATTTTTAGTAGAGATGGGGTTTCGCCGTGTTGGCCAGGCTGGTCTTGAACTCCCGACCTCAAGTGATCCACCCGCCTCTGCCTCCCAAATTGCTGAGATTACAGGCGTGAGACACTGTGCCTGGCCAAAATATGCCTTTTGTATTAAGGAATCTGGACAGGTTTGATTTTTCACAGTCTTGTAATGTTTAAATAATTTGGCCTATTATGAAGAATCTCACAAATCCAATATAAAATGTGGAACTAACTAATCAAAATCATCTTGTAATATTACATGGAAATCTTAGTGCGTTTATACACGGTATTGGCATATTTAAGAGACTTTGAGCTCATTGCATTTCTAAGTTAAATTATTAGATTTCTTAAGATTTAAGTTAAATTATTAGATTTTTAAAGATTAATTAGTGCTAAGGAGGGTTTTCTCATTAGACAGCTGAAATGCCGCAGGAGAAATTTGAGTGTATTCCACTTCTTATTGCAATTTTAAATGTTTGAAGTTATTTAAAGAACTAAATTTATGGTATCCAAAAGCTCTAAAAAGGTGACTCTTAAGATTTGCAGGTCTTATAAATAGAAAAACAAGAACTGTAAGCCAAACTTAAAATATTCAGGATGAATTGAGTTTTTGAATTTGTAGCTTTCAGAAACTGAACATTAATTTTAAGAAGCAAAGCAGGCTGGGCACAGTGGCTCACGCCTGTAATCCTAGCACTTTAGGAGGCTGAAGTGGGTGGATCACTTGAGATCAGGAGTTCAAGACCAGCCTGGCCAACATGATGAAACCTCCTCTCTACTAAAAATACAAAACTCCGCCAGAAATCGCTTGATCCCGGGAGGTGGAGGTTGCAGTGAGCTGAGATCGTGCCACTGCACTCCAGCCTGGGGAACAGAGCGAGATTCCGCCTCAAAAAAAAAATAAAAATAAAAAGAAGAAGAAGAAGAAGGAGAAAGAGGGAGAGGGAGAGGGAGAGGGAGAGGGAGAGGGAGAGGGAGAAGAAGAAGAAGAAGAAGAAGAAGAAGAAGAAGAAGAAGAAGAAGAAGAAGAAGAAGAGGAAGAGGAAGAGGAAGAGGAAGAGGAAGAGGAAGAGGAAGAAGAAGAAGAAGAGGAAGAAGAAGAAGAAGCAGCAGCAGCGGCCAGGCGCGGTGGCTCACGCTTGTAATCCCAGCACTTTGGGAGGCCGAGGCGGGCGGATCACAAGGTCAGGAGATCAAGACCATCCTGGCTAACATGATGAAACCCCGTCTCTACTAAAAATACAAAAAAATTAGCCGTTCATGGTGGGGGATGCCTATCGTCCCAGCTACTCGAGAAGCTGAGGCAGGAGAATGGCGTGAACCCAGGAGGCAGAGGTTGAAGTGAGCCGAGATCGCACCACTGCACTCCAGCCTGGGCGACAGAGCGAGACTCTGTCTCAAAATAAAAGAAGCAAAGCAAGCTTATGAAGAGATGAAGAGTCTTTTCCCATCACCAATTCCTCCCCAACTCACATCAGCAGAACTGAGAGAGCTTTTGTGATTTGAGGGATAAAGCTGAATGGGTGAAAAGAAATCAAGCCCTCCTCCTCTTGGGCCAGTGCTCTTCTTCCTGGCCATGGGACCTCTCAAGTAGGAGTGTAGGCGTGGGCCCATCCAGCAACATTTGGGCATTCGTGGACATCCACATAGTGTTGTTTCTGTTCTTTTCCTCTCCTTCCTCATCTTCTCTCGTCTTTGTTGAATATTTTTATTATCCCGTCACCTCCTCTATCAGCTTATAACTTGTTCATTCTTTTCCTATCTTTTGGTGTTTATGCTTGCGATTGCAATATATAGCCTTGATTTTTTACGGTATACTATAAATTATTCCTTCTACCACTTTACCAATGAAGACTTTGAAACACCTCTAACTACATTCACTCCCTTCTGCTTTTTATGCCATTCTTGCCGCCATGCTATGATACATTTATTTAAAGTCCTGCAAGAAATGGCTATTAGTATTGTTTTGTGCAGTCCGTATTCATTTTTACCACATTTTTACACTTTATGTTGCCCTTTATTCCTTCTTCTATTTTATTATTATTATTATTTTTGGTGTGAGATCATCTTCTTGCTGCCTGACAAACTCCCTTTCATATATATTTTTTATTTTTATTTTTTGAAACAGGGTCTCACTCTGTCCCCCAGGCTGGAGTGCAGCGGTATGACCTTAGCTCACTGCAACCTCCACCTCCTGGGCTCAAACAATTCTCCTGCCTCAGCTTCCCGTGTAGCTGGGACTACAGGTGTGCACCACTACGCTGGGCTAATTTTTGTATTTTTTGGTAGAGATGGGGTTTCGCCATGTTAGCCAGGCTGCTCTTGAACTCCTGACCTCAAGTGATCCACCCGCCTCAGCCTCCCAAAGTGCTAGGATTACAGATGTGAGACACCGTGCCCAGCCTCATATATTTTTTGATGAAAGTCTGCTGAGGATGAATTCTGTCCACTTTTATTATCTGAAAACATCTTTATTTTGCCTCATTTTAAATAGTATTTAGATTGGGTGTAGACTTCTATATTGCCAATTAGTTTCTTTTAGCACTGTAAATACAGATGTCCAGTATTTTCAGATTCAGTTATTTCAGCTGAAAAGCTAGCTGAAAGTCTTGTTGCTCCTCTGAAGGTAATATGACTTTTTTCAAAAAATACATTTATAAAATTTTTTTTCTTTGCCTTGATAGTTTTACTACAAGGTGCCTGGATGAGACTTTCTCTGAATTTGTCTTGCTTGGGGTTCATAGAATCTGTGACTTGATGTCTTTCATGAGTTTTGAAAAATGCTAGCCATTATCTCTTAAATATTGCTATTACTCTACTCCCTCTTCTCTTTCAGATATTTCAGTTACACCAATGGCCAATGTTTGCTCGTGTCTCATATGTCTCTTGTTCTAGTTTCTGGATTTGTATTCTTTTTTCCTTTTCACATTCAGTCTGGATATTTTCTGCTGACCTATATTCCAGTTCACTAATAATGCTTTTCACTGTATCTAATTTGCTTATAAATAGAAAACCATTGATTGAGTTATTAATTTCAGTTATAGAATAGCCAGTGTAGACTCCAATGCTTGGCTCCACTTCTCCACTTTTTCACCTATTTTTTTCACCATCTTCCATTTTCTTCAACACACCAGTCAGAGTCGTTTTTAAAGACATTTTAAACACCTCAGTGGCCTGTAGATCTTATCTTCTGTTTTTTGTTTCTTTTTAATCTTAGTTTTTTGGCACACTTGGAGGGTTTTGATTGAATGCTAGACATAGTATTCAGGAAGGCAGAGAGGATTTTTTTTTAAGTCAGATTTTTTGAGGTATAATTTAATACAGTAAAATTCACCTATTTTAGTTCAGTTCTAAGAGTTTCCTCTGTGACTTTTCCTTTGGCCCATGGTTTATTTAAAATTGTGTTCTTTTACTTCCAAATTATTTGGGATTTTTCTAGATATCTTTCTGTTCTTGATTTCTGGCTTACCTCTATCAGGGTCAGAGAACAAACTTAATATGATTTCAATTATTTTAAATTTGCCAATGTTTATTTTATGGCCCAGAATATGGTCTATGTTGGTGAAAGTTCAATTTGAACTTGAAAAGAATATGTTTTATGCTGTTGTCTACTGAAAAGTCTATATATAAAAAATAGATTAATAAACTGATTAATAGCCTGGTTCACCACTTTCGTAGCCTTACTGATTTTCTGTTTAGTC